CCATAAGGGGCCCTTTCTTTCTCCTCCTCCCTCCCCCAAACCCCCTGCTAGGAGAGATTAAGGCTACAGGCCTGGCTGAGGAATCAGGACAGGTCTCATTAGCTTGAAGAGCCAGGGATGACAGCAAGAGAGGGAGGGGCCGTCTGACCCTCGGCGACCAGTCCAGAGGCTCCTGATGGGAGAATCCAGTCCTGGAACAGACCCCCTGGCCCTGCAGCAGGGAAGGAAGGTCAGCTGTACAGGGAGAGGGAGGAGAAAATAACTTCCAGCGGGACAGAGAAGGTGTCAGCAACTCTTAAATCACCTGCCCTGGGGAATCTGGGTACTGGTTGGCTCCTGGATCCAGAGTCCTTCCAGGGGTGGGGGTACAGAGAGGTGGGTTTCAGCTGGTCCTGCACATGGCCCTGGGATCAAGTAAGCTGAAATCAAATCCAAGCACTTCTTCTCTGAGCTAGGTCTTCTGAGGCAACTTGCTTTCCTTCTCATCTCCACCCAGTGGCTCAGGCAGAAATCTGGGCACTCAGCCTGGCCCCTAACCCCTTTCTCCTCACCACTTACATCCAATCCATCCATAAGTCCTGTCATCTCTTCTATCAGATCATTATCCTACTGAAACAATATAAAGCACTGCTGGAAGAAATTAAAGGAGACTCAAGTCAATAGTGAACTATACCATGTTCATGGTTTAGAAGACTCAATGTTATTAAGAGGTCAATTCTTCTCAAACTAATCTTTAGATTTACTGCAATCCCAATCAGAATCTCATCAGGATTTTTCTGTAGAAATTGATTGTCAAACTGATTCTGAAGTTGCTATGGAATATAAATGATCTAGAATAATCAAAGCAGTCTTGGAAAAATAAAACGAGTTGGAGAACTTACGCTACCTGACTTTGAGACTTATTGTAATGCACATGATTGCAGCTGGAAAAAGTGGGGTTAAGGATTAAGAAAATGTGGCACATATACACCATGGAATACTATGCAGCCATAAAAAAGGATGAGTTCATGTCCTATGCAGGGACATGGATGAAGCTGGAAACCATCATTCTGAGCAAACTATCACAAGGACAGAAAACCAAACACCGCATGCTCTCGCTCATAGGTGAGAATTGAACAATGAGAACACTTGGACACCTGACATCTTGTTTCTTGTCTGCCCTTGTCAGGAGGATGGGGCCCTGTCTGTCTTGTTCTCAGCTGTATTCCCAGTACCTAGGACTGTCCCAGACACACAGCAGTAAGTGTGTGTTCAATAAATGTGAAAGAAATGTTTCTGTGACCTGTTTCCCTCCCACCCCCAGGCCCTCCCCTGGCCCTGGACCCTCCAAGGAGACAGCGGCAGGAGCGCACGGTCTACACTGAAAGCCAGCAGAAAGTGCTAGAATTTTACTTTCAGAAGGACCAGTACCCGAACTACGACCAGCGACTGAATCTGGCGGAGATGCTCAGCCTCAGGGAGCAACAGCTGCAGGTCTGACCCCCACCCCCACCCTGCCCGCCCCACACACCTTCTCCCTGTCCCCTCTGCCCCCCAGGTGTGGTTCAAGAATCGCCGCGCCAAACTAGCTCGGGAGCGGCGGCTCCAGCAGCAGCCCCAGCGCGTCCCTGGGCAGAGAGGCCGAGGAGCCCGCGCTGCGCCCCTAGTCCCTGCAGCCTCTGCCTCCGCACCTCAGCGGGGCCCCTCGGGAATCCTTCCAGCGGCGGAACCCACGATCTGCAGCCTCCACCAGGCCTGGGGTGGCCCTGGGTGCAGAGCCCAGAAGGGCATCCCAGCTGCCCTGAGTCCAGGCCCTGGCCCGATCCCTGCCCCAATCCCAGGCCCAGCCCAGATCCCAGGCCCACTCCCTGGCTCAATTCCAGGCCCAATTCCAGGCCCAGCTCAGATCCCAAGCCCGATCCCAGCCCCAATCCCAGGCCCAATTTCAGGCCCAGTCCAGATCCCAGGCCCATTCCGTGGCCCAATCCCAGGCCCAATTTCAGGCCCAGCCCCGATCCCAGGCCCAATCTCAGGCCCATTCTCAGGCCCAAACCCAGGCCCGATCCCAGGCCCAAACCCAGGCCCGATCCCAGGCCCAATCTCAGGCCCGATCCCAGGCCCAATCTCAGTCCCGATCCCAGGCCCGATCCCAGGCCCAATCTCAGGCCCAATCTCAGGCCCAAACCCAGGCCCGATCCCAGGCCCAATCCCAGGCCCAATCTCAGGCCCGAACCCAGGCCCGATCCCAGGCCCAATCTCAGGCCCGAACCCAGGCCTGATCCCAGGCCCAATCCCAGGCCCAATCTCAGGCCCAGGCCCAATTATAGGCCCGATTCCCAGCCCAGCCCAGATCCCAGGCCCAGGCAGACTCCAAGGCCCAGGTCCCATCTTAAGTCCTGGCCGGATGCGAAGCCCTGGCTCACTTCCAGGCCTAGCCCCGATTTTAGGCCCAGGCTCAGGCCCAGGCTCAGGCTCAGTCCCAGCTCCAATCCCAGGCCCAGGATCACTCCCAGCCCCAGCCCCCTTATGGCCTCAGAGCCCCGATGCCTCCGACTTCTTGCCAGACACCCAGTTATTCCCTCACTTCACAGAGCTGCTCCTACCCCTAGACCCCTTGGAGGGATCCTCAGTCTCCACCATGACCTCTCAGTACCAAGAAGGGGATGACTCTATGGGCAAAAAACACTCAGGGTCTCAGCCCCAAGAGGAGGGTGGCTCTGTGAATGAAAATCACTCAGGCCCCAGGTTATTACTGGATTTATAGGGGGCCTGTGCCTGCAAAGTTCTTCAGATCCCAGAGGGCCTGGAGTGGCTGATCTACACTGCTGGTGACTTTCTGCAGTGAATGCATCACCCTTTACCCACCCTGCTGCAGGTGGACATTTGCTGTCTTCACTGTGCAGCTATCACAGGTGGCTCTGCTGTGAATGTGCCTGCCTGTCATTTGAATTGAGCCTGAGCGTTTCTCTGCTGGGATTGGAGTCGCTGCTCACTGGGATATCTGGCATTAGTGGATGCTGCTCGAGAGCTTTCTAAAGGGCTTTTCCCAGGGCTTCTGATGGTCAGCATCTTCCCCAACACTTAGGATTGTGAGACTTTTTAATGTTTGTCGATCCAATGACTTGTGGTTTTGTTGTGGTTGTAATATCCATTTCCCTGATGATTGAGAAGTTAAACCCTCACATGTTAATTGAACCTTAGATATCTTCATAATGTGTATTTGTTTACCCCTTTTCCTTCATTTATTTGAATGTATTCTTATATTCTCTTGGCAATTAAAGTTCTGCAGACACCTTTCCTATTTGCATTTTGTTTCATTAGTATTTCTTGATTTTAATG